CCCACGCCTGCTGGACCAACGCGGGTTCTGGGGTGCACAGCGCCAGGTTAACGCTGAAGCCTGCCCCGCTGAGCCCAGGAGCCGGGAGGCCTGCGGGCTGACCCAGAATCCGATCATGCACCTGTCCTCATGCCAGCGGCTTTGGCTGGGGTTGGTCTGAAGCCTGCACGCGGCAGTTCTTTGTTAAAGATCTGAGGGACTCCTCAGTCCTGGGGCGTCGCCGCCTGCAGCCTCTTCCAAGCCCTGCGTCCAGCGAGCGTCACAGCACAACCTGCAAAAACGGAGCTGGGCTGCAGCTGGGGCTGGCATGGACTTTCATTTCAGAGATTCGGTTTTTAAGAAGATGCATGCCTAATGTGTTCTTTTTTTTTTCCAATGATTTGTAATATACATTTTATGACTGGAAACTTTTTTGTACAACACTCCAATAAACATTTTGATTTTAGGTTCTGCCTCTGAGTTTATTCCTGAGGGGAAGCTCGAGCCGGGGCCTCTGCCCTAATGAAGCGGATGTCTAAGAAAGATCCCTCCACCCCCAAGGAAAAAGGTCACTGGCTAGTGTAGCTAGTGTAAACAGGACCCAGGCGATGCATGGGACCCTGCCCTTTTTTTTCTAGTGAGCCTCCGACGCTGTTGCACAAGCTGACTCTTCGTCACGTGATGCGACCGGGCTCCGCCCCGGCGGCAACACGCTGTATAGACGCGCCGGGTGCCTCGTGCGCATGCGCGGCAGGCCCTTCGGGACGAGCTGGAGGCAGAGCGTGAGTACAAAGTGATCGGCCTCGGCCGCACGTAGTAGCCCCCCTACTCCCCGGCCAAGTCAGGGCCTCCCTCTTCCCGCGGAGTCGCAACCACGGGTAGCTCGTGTAGGTAACGGCAGGTCCAGGCCTCCGCATGAGCGGAGGGCCCCCCGCGCGACCTTGAATGGCCCGGGCGCGCGCGGTCGTGTGGGAGTTGTAGTCCTCCGTCCCCGTCCGCGCGGACTCCGTTTCCCGTGGTGCCCCGGGCGGCCCGCTTCCGGCGCAGTTAGTTACGAGTCGGCGCACGCGGCCTCGGTCCGGTTGACTTTGCGGAGCCATGGAGGGCGGCTTCGGCTCCGATTTCGGGGGCTCCGGCAGCGGGAAGCTGGACCCAGGGCTCATAATGGAGCAGGTGAAAGTGCAGATCGCCGTGGCCAACGCGCAGGAGCTGCTGCAGGTGCGGGGCTGGCCGGGGACGGGCGCTGGGGGCGTCGCGGCTAAAGCCTCGCGTGTCTCCACAGAGGATGACGGACAAGTGTTTCCGGAAGTGTATAGGGAAACCTGGGGGCTCCCTGGACAACTCCGAGCAGGTGAGACCCGCGGAGGTTCGGGGCAAGGGTCGGAGCTGAGCCGTGCGCCCCTCCGCTCCCGCAGAAGTGCATCGCCATGTGCATGGACCGCTACATGGACGCCTGGAACACCGTGTCTCGCGCCTACAACTCGCGGCTGCAGCGGGAACGAGCCAACATGTGACCGGCGAGCGCGGGCCACCCCACCCTGTTCATTTCCATAAACGTGCTTTGAGAGGCGGGGTCCGCATGTACGTACTGCCTGCCCGGGGCTTAGGAGGGTGGCACCGGTGCTGGGACACACGGGACTGTGTCCTCGCCACCCCCCGCCCTGCCCCCTGCCAGCCAGTGCAGCTTGGATCTCGGGGGTGTGGGGCCCTGTGCCTTCCTGAAGTGCTGGCAGCCCAGTGGCACCTCCTTCAGGCCTTTGGGGTATTCCCCTAGTGTGCCCAAGTCAGCCTCATATTCTGGGCGGACAGCTTGTCTGGACTTCGGAGTTGGGGGTGGTCAGACACCACAGGAGCTGTCACCTCCTGCGGATGGGCAAATAAATTGGTGGAGGACGGAGAGAAACCTCTTTATTTCCCTCCTGAGGGGTCTCTGGGAAGAGGTGACGCGTGTCCCTGGAACCCCAGCTCGGAGGGTCTCAGCCTCCCCTGGGTTGGGAGAAGTCCATCTTTCCCCTTAGTGCCACCGGGCTGCTGAGTCACGAGGAATGTGTTGCTGCTGCCACCCCTGCCCCAAAGGCTAAGGGGGACAGCCTTCCCCTTGTCAGGGCTTGCTTTGACCCTGCTTCGTTCCACCCCGGGTCCTGGTGGAGCACCAGGCAGGTGGTCCTCGCTGTGACACTGAGGTGCTGAGCCAGTGAGCTAGGGTGGAGGGGCTGTGTTTATTGGAACAAAGGGTGGTACCAAAATGCATCCCCATGACCCACAGCCCCCCCACACCCGTCCTTGGGTAGGGTACGGTGGGGTGGGGTGTTGGGTGGCCTGCTGCTCCTGTTGCTTTCACGTAGAGTCTCGGCCTGGGCAGTCACGTGGTGGTCACTCCTGGATGTGCTGTCCTATCCAGCCTCTCACAGCTGCCACCCGGGTATAGACACCTGGGAAGTGGGGCCGGCCACAGCCATAGCCCCAGCTAGTGACCCCAGTTAGCACCCACCGTCCAGAGGGCTCCCTGCAGGCCAGGGGTCCCCCAGCGTCACCCTGTTGGGGAGAGAAGAAAGGGGGTTCAGAGGCCGGTACCTCCCCTACAGCAGCCCTTGGGTCATTGGCCCCTCTAGGAGTGACCCTAGTGACTTCCCCTGGGAGCCGCATTTTCACTATCTGGAAAATGGGCTCAATGCAAAGGTGGCAGACATTTATGGACACCCGCCACGTGGTCCCGGAGTGGAACGGTGCCTCCCACTGCAGCCTCTGCCTGCTCTGCCGCCGAGGCCCGGGGATGGGATGCGGTGGGTTGCCCAATAAACGGCTGTGGAGTGGAAATTCCTCCAGAGCCAAAAAGGCTCCCTGCTTGATCCGCTGGAGAAGCCTGCAC